AGATTTCCTTGCTTACAAATGGGTCAAGACCTCCACTAATGGGTCCCACACAATCCCCTTTCCAGTTGAAAAACACTGTCCTAAACCTAAATCATTCTTCAAGGCCTTACCCAAGTCCGAAAAAGAAGCCTTTATTGACCACTCCATTCTCAGCTTTCTTGAAATTCCTGTAATTTATTAAATTCCATTTTTTATCTCAGTAGTAAGAATATTGCATTTTCTGTACTTGAATTTAACATGCTTTACTTGATATCGTGAGCACTTCTAGGGCATTGTAATGTCCTTTATCTACCACTTGATAAATTCAGAGTAGTCAATAAAACATTGCTCAACATTTGACCATTGTGTTTTAAAATCTTAGTTGTTAGAGTGCACTTCCGTTTGCGCATTGTTTGGGGAGAGGCACGGACAAATGTTCTAATAACTTATCCACATATTATACTTCAAAGTGGAAAAACACAAAGTACTCTTAACTCTATATGCGTGTTTTTATGCAAACTAAATCATTAAGATACAAATGATTTTTCTAATAGCTTTCATTACCACACAGCACACGAAATAATGATATTGATATAGCCACGAAAGACTAATGTAACCAAGTTCTCACAATCAAAATATCTTTGAGGTGGGCAAAATGCAAACTTTTCTCTGGGATCAACATTTCTTCACAACTCACTGCAACTACGCCTTGACAGTATGTTTCGAGAACCGCTTCCCAATTTTGTTGTCCCAGCAAGAATCGGGAGGAAACTGGGTGAAAGGCTGCGAGGCTTGAGGCGGGTCCCGGACGAACGCGGCCCTGCCCCTCGCCGGAGCCTCTCGGGAGAAGTGCGACACCGCCGCTGATTGAGAGGCTGAGGCGGAACTTCCCGTCTAACCCCCCCCCCGCTGTCGTCCCAGCCTGTTGCTTAAGCCGCGCGGTGTGCGGTGTGCGCGGCCCCTGCCTTAGCAACGACGCTAGTAACTGCCTGGCTCCTCCCTCTGGTGTCTCCCGGAAAGCGCTCCGTCTGGTCCGTGCGCGATCACGGCCCGGCGCGTGGCTCGGGCTCGGGCGGAGCTGGAGACGTGTGGAGCTGTTCGAGGACTCGCGGGTGTGCAGGTCTGAGTACCACTCCGATCCCTGGTGGAGGTCAAAATATTGTGTCTGTATATGCATTTTCTAGGGATGCGGTTTAATATTTTCATGTGATTCCTAAAAGAATCTGAGGCTCAAGAAAAGAGGGCATCTTAATATCCTGCACTTTCAGTCATTGAGGGCATGATCACAAAGATCAAAGCCATTTTTAGGCAGGTGAGTTGGAGTGGCAGTCAGAAGTAGGTAAGTTTTTCCTTCTCTTGATACTTTTTTTTTACAGTGCACCTATGATATGTGTTTTAGAAATAGCCGTTAAACTTTGGTTTGAATGAAGAATGTCTCTCAATCCACCTATATTTCTCAAACGAAGTGAAGAAAATAGTTCAAAATTTGTGGAAACAAAACAGTCACAAACTACTTCCATAGCTTCAGAAGATCCCCTTCAAAACTTATGTTTAGCATCTCAAGAAGTTCTTCAAAAAGCTCAGCAAAGTGGGAGATCAAAATGTCTCAAATGTGGTGGTTCCAGAATGTTCTACTGCTATACATGTTATGTTCCAGTTGAAAATGTACCTATTGAACAGATTCCACTTGTGAAGGTTAGTAAGAAATTTAATTGTTTGAAAGTATGTATTTTTTTATTTGTGCTTTTTTTACCTTTAGCTTCCATTGAAGATTGACATCATTAAACATCCAAATGAAACAGATGGCAAAAGTACTGCTATACATGCAAAACTCTTAGCACCTGAATTTGTAAACATTTACACGTATCCGTGTATTCCAGAATATGAAGAAAAGGACCATGAAGTAGGCAACTTAGTTTTTATAACTCTTCACATGCACACTGCTAACCCAATTTTCTTTGTTTTAGGTTGCACTCATTTTTCCTGGACCTCAGTCTATCTCAATAAAAGATATTTCTTTTCATCTGCAAAAAAGGATTCAAAATAATGTTAGAGGCAAAAATGATGACCCTGACAAGCCATCTTTTAAACGCAAAAGAACTGAAGAACAAGAGTTCTGTGATTTGAATGACAGCAAGTGCAAAGGCACAACACTGAAAAAAATTATATTTATAGATAGCACCTGGAACCAAACAAACAAAATATTCACTGATGAGCGACTTCAAGGTAAAAAAAAAATGTTTTTTTGGACTGCTCCTTTTCTTTCTTTTTTTTTTTTTTTTTTTGACAGGGTTGTTACAAGTTGAGTTGAAAACAAGAAAAACTTGCTTTTGGCGCCATCAAAAAGGAAAGCCAGATACTTTCCTTTCTACAATTGAAGCCATTTACTACTTTCTGGTAGACTACCATACTGATATATTAAAAGAGAAATACAGAGGGCAATATGACAATCTTTTATTTTTCTATTCTTTTATGTACCAGTTGATAAAGAATGCCAAATGCTCTGGAGATAAGGAAACAGGAAAACTTACACATTAGTTTTTAACAAGCCACTTATGTCTTTTTATTTTGCTAACATTAATAAACTTATATTTGTGCTTTGTTTTTTCTTAAGAAATAATCATATATAATGCCTGTAAGACCATTTGAAAAAATTCCAGTTTCATATATATCACTTCATATTTCTTGAAGGAAATTGTATCTGGGGGAATTTTTCAGAGATACTGTTGATTGAAAAACTTACTTCAGAAGTTATTTGCTCAGTGAAACCTCAGTTTCATTACTACATTTTAATATAGTGTGTTATGTCTCTGTGATTAGATATAACATATTCCATTAGATCTAATTAGCTATTTATTTCAACATCTTTATATCTTTTCACCTGTACTCATGACCACCTTTAGAAGTAAATGGGGTTACAATCTGCTGGCTGAAAAATAGGTCATAAGTGATTTTTCTTGAGGTTAGTAGCAAACATAGGCAGAACTAGAATTAGAATTCTGGTATCTAGGGCTGTTTCTTTAAGTCCTAAGGTTGTTAAAAGCAGAGACTCTGGAGCTAGACTACCTGAATCTAAATCTCAGCCTTTCTGCTTATCAGCCATGTCATTTTCTTCCATTTGTACAAAGCAGGCAATACTGAGCAACTACCTTATAGGAATAACTGAGTTAATATCTAAGGGGCTTTCAGCAGTACCTGAAATATAGTAAGTGTTACATATATGTTTACTCTTTTTATTTTATTTGGAATTGTGAACTGATAATAATTGAAGCCTACCTGCTAGTGGCCATCTCTGCTGCCAGGTGAAAAGAGCCTGACTTAGAATGAAGTCAGCGAAGGAAAGCAGAGTGGAGAGAAAAAGAGAGACTGAGTCCTGATGACATCATTTATTTACCTAGACCTAGCTGCTTGTGAATAGAGCCCTACTGTGCTGAATAGCTTCTGTCTGCTCTTTTCTATTCTGCTCCCTGCTCTGTGAGGTAGGTTCCTTTGCTCTCTTGCTTTTGGTTGGGTTCAACAAATGGGAAGCACCAGTGGGAGATTAGAAGTTGAGAGGAAAATGAAATGATGTTATTTATTTCCCTGGCTCCTTTCCTGCCATGTCATCATCAGTTGGCTGTGTTCCTCTACTAAATAGTACCTTATCAGGAATCCTATCTCTTCTGTTCCCAAGCAGTTACCCCAGTTACCTCACTAGGTTTAGTTCCTGCTCCCTCCCTTTACCCCTTTTCACTTAGGGTTGGTAATAGCTTACAGTTATTACTAGCCCCAGTATAGTTCACTACAACTTGTTGCTTTACCTAAACCCTGCTCATACATTTGTAAATACTGTAGTTGTTTTATTACACTCTTCTCAAATGTCCCCACTTGAAATAGCCTTCTATTTCTTTTGGGGACTCTGATAAATTCACCTGTTTGGGTGAAATAATAGCACATTTCCTGAAGTATATACAGTGGGACACATGATGTTTTATGGGGGAAAGAGTTCTTGGTGAAATTAGTTTGCTGTACATTACGTTGTTTCCCTCCCAGGGATTCAGAAGGCAAAACATATTAAAGGTTCTGAAAAGTCCTGAAATAAACATTTTGAACTTTATTTAAGCTGATATATCTTAAACTTACTTGAATATGTAGCACCTATTAACATGCCATGGAAATAGGACGTTTGGAGTATTGTAATTAAGAACAATTCCTATTAATATACATGGGGCAACTGAGAATTAAAGAGGTAAGTAAATTATTGATAGATCATACACCTAGTTAGTAGCAGAGCCTGTTCTAGAATCTGGAACTTCTGATTTGGTTTGGTTCAGTAAGGTCACCATTATATTATGCTATTCATAAAAAGGAATGTGGATTATATAAGGCTTGAACATTATTAGTCTTACAGTCTTAGCCAAATAAACTAACTGGCTTGCTTATTTTAGCAGTTATTCTACAAGAATGGAATTAAAATAGATTTTTTTTTTCATGTTTAGAACTTGGCCCTGGGAATAGAGGAAGGCTTGAATTGATTTAAGCAGGGCCAAAGTTGGATTTCTCTAGGCTAAATTTGGACTTCCCTGAGCCAAAATCTATTGCATTTAACTGGCTTTACAAACCAACTAAACATAACAGTTCAGAGGGAAAAGAAAAAAAAAAGCGAGAGACAGAGAACAATTCTATCACTCATTTGCCTCCATCTCTCAGCTGGCATAAGAAAGATGACCCACGTACTTCATAAGAGCCTAATTTACAGCTAAGGCCAGATAAAATCTCAGGTTCTTTTCAAAAGAAGTTAGTAATACCTATTAGAACAATGAATTGACTATACTTGTCTTAGTTTTTTTTGTTTGTTTTTTGTTTTTTGTTTTTTTGGTGTGATAGATGTAACAGTGGCCCTAATTCTTTATCCTTGCTTGTATTCATGGTCATTTTTCAGGTTCCTTTGAAGTACTCCCCCCACTGTGATTCTGGGTCATCTGCATTCAGAGATTTAGTGCATTTTTACTTACACTTGTGCTTCTGCTGTTGACATAAGAATATGCATGGCTGAGTTAGCCTGCTGGAGCATGAGACTCCATGGAACAGAGCCAGGTTGCCCTGGTCACCCTCACTGAATCTTGTCTAGATTGGCTGATGGCCAGCCAAACCCAAGATATGTGAATGATTCCAGCCAAGATCAGCAGAGTCATCTAACTGACACCTACCTGATTCCAAACATGTGAGCAAGGAATGTCTATTATGCCACCAATGTCTTATAGCTATTTATTGTGGCTATAGATATCTCATCTTTGGATGCATTATCAGATCATCTTCTTCAAGTACCTTAGAAGATTCTCAGTCTCATGTTTCTTGGGCTCTTGACCACTTGCTTTGCCTTAGCTACCACCTCATATAGTAACAGATTACCAGCAGGTTTGTATGATTCCTCTGCTTGAGATCAATTAGCCATATGTTCAGAATCCCTGGCCTATAACAACACTTCTGTGCTTTAAAAACCCCATGCCACAATGACTGTTAAAAGGGCTAGGCGATGTAGTCTGGTAGGTTTGTGAAGTTAACTGTCTGAAAAACTTGGATCAATGGACTAGAAAAAGCTGCTGGGTAAATTGCTCTTCTTCTGATGGACTGTATAGAGACACTGTTTTTCATCTTGCCTGTCCAGAAGCGTACTCTGTGGCCAAGCAAGTGTACTTGCCACATGATTGGCAGTGTCTCTTCATGGCTTTTCATGAAACAGCAGCAAGTGCTACACAGTAATTTATCAGTTTGCATTTGCCTCCCATTATTGCCAGCCTCACTTCCTTTCTTCCTCGCTCTTACCAGCCTGGATTGTACCTTTAATAAAGTAGTGGATATATTTCCTTTAGGGTCTCTTTTTCTAGGGAAGTCAGGTGTTTTAGTCTGGATTTAGTTAGAAAAGCAGCATCGTTACAAGTATTACATGAATAAAGAAGTTTAGTAAAGAAATTAAGGTTTACCCCAATGTGAGAATTACTGGGGTAATAAAGGTCTGGAAGGCTGCAGCAGAAGAGATTTAGAGAAGCAGTGACTAACTAGGTCAGCCGGAGATTCTCAAAGTACTCATGACTTCATTTGTAGAAACATGTATATCTTAAGCATATCAAGTGTCTCATTCCTCTAATCTTTCTAGGAGCCCTTTGGTTCATCCTGAAGGTCCCCCTAAATCCCTTCAGAAGTCTTAAAAAGGAGTAAATGGCCACACCTTTTATTTGTTCTTTTCTTTGAGGCCATGTTAATGGCAGTCCCTTGATTTGGTCTTTGTACTAGGCTGTTTTTAATGATCACATTTTATTTGATGAGAAACAATTTTATTTTCTAGTTCTGCATATCCTAGGTTATGTATTTCATTTCAGTTCCATTTCCATACCCATTGCCTTAATTTTGAGCTTGTCTGTTTCTTACATTTCTCATTTTGACAGAATAAGCTGACTGTTATTAAGTACAATAGATAAGGTACCTAAGAGCCTCGAAACATCACCAAATACCATGAATGCATTAGGTATATTTTTTGTCTTCCATGTTACTGGAAGCATTAATTATAGCAACTTTTTATCTCCAAATACTGACAATTAAAAGACCCTAGTGAAAACTTTAACCAAACACTTACTGACCCTACATTGAAGGCCACCAGCCAAAAATCACCACCCATACATAAGAGCCAAACATCACTAGACACTTGGTGAAATCCTTCAAATATAAAAGGGGAAAAGGAGGGGAGAAAATCCAAAGGAAATAGACAAACGGAGAATAATGGCAACAAAAAAAAAACTGTCTTCAAAATAAGAGTATATTATATTCACAAAACAAGAATAGGAGAGTGTGAAAAAGAACAAGCAATAAAAAAGATCTCAGAAATTTAAAAAGTGATTGCTGAAATAAAAATTAAATATAAGAGTTGAAGATAAAATATAGCATAAGAATAGAAAATTCTGAATTCCAAATACCTAAGGCCAATCTTAGTTAAAAGTTGTAAATGCAACCATAGGCTACATGTTACATTGTATTTAATTAAAAACCTTAAGAGGAAAGGCAATAGAGCTTGTAACAGCTATTACCCTTGGTTGTAAAGGAGAAGGTTGGAGATTATTTGTATACCAACTACTTAAGTTTACAAAAAATAATGAGCATTAGGTAGATGGAATGAAAGTCTATTCATACACTGTATATTAAGCTCTATATACACTGCATATCATCATCATGACATTGAGTTTCTAGCTGGATTGCAGAGATGAGCCAAAGCGCTTCTCCCCAAATTATTATTTATTCATTTTTGAGACAGAGTCTCACTCTTGTCTCCCAGGCTGCAGTGCAGTGGTGCGATCTCAGCTCACTACAACCTCCACCTCCCAAGTTCAAGCAATTATCATGCCTTAGCCCCCCGAGTAGCTGGGATCACAGGCATGTGCCACCACACCCCGCTAATTTTTGTATTTTTAGTAGAGATGGAGTTTTGTCATGTTTGGCCAGCCTTATCTGAAACTCCTGACCTCAAGTGATCCTGCCTTTGCTTCCCAAAGTGCTGGGATTAACAGGCCTGAGCCACAACACCCAGCCTAAATTATTTTTAATTATGACATTTTTTGTATTCCCTTGAGGCACTGACAACTATAGTCTTATTTTATATGTTATAGTGAATCATATTTATCTCATTATATATTACAGAATATTTTGTTTGATGGAGAAAATTCACTGACCTGTGCTGTAATGTTTATACCAGCAATTAGCTGATTGATTTACTATGACCTCACTCTTTATTCAGCAGTTCTGCCACTATTACTAGCTAATCCAACAACGAGGCCTTATTTTGGCTTTCTTTCGAAAGGTCATTTCTGACCCCAGCTTGAAGTTTGTTTATTTTCACTTGAAGAGATCTCTCAGAAAGTCAAAGAAAATAGGAGGAAAAAAACTTAAGATTAAGGGCCAATCTAAGAGGTCCTTCATTTGAATAATAGGAGTAACAGAATGGGAAAGGCGTGGAAAAAAATTTGTGATTTCTAAAATTGAGGACATTAAGTCATTAGAGTAAAAAAAAGATGTACATTAAGGCTTATCATCAAGGAATTTCAGAACACTGTGGATAGAAAATACTAAAAGATTTCAAACAGAAGAAATAGGTCGTATATCGACCAATAATCAGGATATTAAAGGACTTCTTAACAACATTGGAAACTAGAAGACATGGGGTGATGCCTTTAGAACTTTAAGTGAAAATAGTTTTCTATTTGGATTCTATTTTTAGTCATGCAATTAATCAAGTATGAATATAGTATAAAGACACAGAAGGTCTCAAAGGTATTACCTCCCATATATTCTTGAGATAAAGATGCTTAGGAGAATACTGAAGATGTTTTCCAGTAAAACGGAGAAGGAAACCAAAAACCAAAAAAGAGAGCATTAAGAAGTCAGCAGGCCAGGCGCGGTGGCTCACGCCTCTAATCCCAGCACTTTAGGAGGCCAAGGCAGGTGGATCGCCTGAGGTCTGGAGTTTAAGACCAGCCTGGCTAACATGGCGAAACTCTGTCTCTACTAAAAATACAAAAATTAGTCGGGTGTGATGGCATGTGTCTGTAATCCCAGCTACTCGGGAGGCTGAAGCAGGAGAATCACTTAGAACCTGGGAGGCAGAAGTTGTAGTGAGCCGAGATGGTGCCATTGCACTCCAGCCTGGGTGACAGAGTGAGACTCCGTCTCAAAAAAAATAAATAAAAAAATAAAAAGTCAGCAAAGGGAAGTTTCAGGGTTTCAGGATTCATTCATCCATTCTAAAAAATTTTGAGTGCATACTATGTGTCAAATTATTGTCTAGGTGATGGCTATAGCATGCCGAGGTAGTAAGTGCTAAGAAGAAAATAAAGCAGAGTAAGGAACTGATAGTGACTGGTGCAGGAAAGGGGTGCCAGTTTAAATAGCATGGTCAGATGGAAAAGCCTGTGATAAGGTAAAATTGAGCAGAGACCTAAATGAGAGAGAGTGAACCATGCGAATAATTAAGTGAATAATGTTTTAATTATAGGGAACAATATGTGTGTGTCTATATATATATATACACACAAAGGTACTGAGGCAGCAGTATACTTGGCATGTTTGAGGAATAACAAGGACACTAGTTTGGAACAGTGTGTGGGAGGGAAAAAATGATAGAAGATGACATCATAGGGAGTAATGGTGTGGAGCCATGGTAAGATGTTAAGATTTTACTCTGAGTGATGAGATAGGAAGCCATCAGAGAATTTAAGCAAATGAGTGACAGGATCTGACTTATATTTTTAAAGGATTATTTGGCTTCTTTATGAAAAATAGACTGCAAGAGAGTAAGAAATAAAATAGGAAGATCAATTAGAATGCTATTTCAGTAGTCCATTTGAGAGATGATATTTGCCTGGACAAGGGTTGTGATCATGGGCGAGTGGTACAGAATGACAAGATCCTGCATGTATTTTTAAGGTAGAGCCAGTATTTGCAGATAGTTTAGACATTGTGGTAGATATGAAAATGTGCTGCCTATATCCCCCTTCTAGGAAGGACTTGCTAATTAGCTGCAGGGAGTGTGAAGAACAGAAATCCACCAGTATCAGCACTTCATCTGCAACAGCTATAGAAAAAGCTTCACCTGAGGTTACCCTCGTCTTAGATCTCAGGGCAGCCCTCAGTGGAGATGTAAGGCCTTGCTACTTCAGCCTCATTTATTACACTGTCAGGCAAAACCTTCCTCAGAGCTCCCTCTATTACAACTTAATTTCTTCTTCTGCCCAATCCTGCTTCCTCCCCTTCCCCTGAAAGGTGACACTTTCTAATAAACATCTTACACCCCAAACTCCATCTCAGCATTCCTCTTTAGAGGACTCGACCTGTGGTAATTGTTAGTAGGAGTGATCTGAGCTGCCAATGAGAATCCCATCACATGTGGCACATGGAACAAAAGCCCATGGCTCAAGGTGGTAACTTTTATTAGTGGTAAAATGAGAAGATTTACCCACGGAAGAGAATGTGCCAGCAAGTGCAGTATATCAGGTATTTGAGACTCATGAAGGAAATAGTAAATTTAAGAATAACAGAATTGAATGGCCAAGTGCCACTAATGCTCTGTAGAAAGAGGGCTTCTTTGGTTGCATACAAATCTCATCTAGAATTTAATAGTCCAAGTAGCCAAACTGGTATTTGTCCTTAAGAATAAATACTGGAAGATCAAGCACAGAAAGTCTAGAATAGAGGCATGTGAATGGACATACTTGTGTCAAGTATGTACATGAACTGTGAAGGTCTCTGTATTACGTGCAGTGCCCACCAGAGAGCATTCAGTACTGAAGAGTCTCTAAACAATAAAGCAAACTAAACACATTGCCTAGTTGACGTCATCCTTCCTGCTTCAGTTATTCGCCACCCAGTGCTAGCACAGTGGGCACATGAATGGAATGTCCACTGTGGAAAGGATGAAGACTAAGCATAGGGTTCAGTAGCTTGAGTTTCAACTTACCAAGGCTGCCTTAGCTGCTGCTGCTGTTGAATGTCCAACCTACAAGCAACACAGACAATACTGCACCCCTGATATAATACCATTCTTCAATATCAAGTTGGTTACATTGGGCCCCTTCCACACTGGAAGGACCAGCATTTCCTTGTCATAGAAATAGACACAATTTCCAGATAGGAGTTTGCTTTTCCTCTTTGCAGAGCCTCAGTCAGTATCACCATTTGAGTTTACTTAGTATTGTATTGACCAGCATGCGATCTCACATTATATCATATCAGATCCGGAAACCTATTTTATGGAAAACCAAGCGCAGGAGTGGACCCATATCCACAGGATCCACTAATAATATCACTTTTTTCACCACTTGGAATTTGTCAGCTTGATAGAACATTGGAACAACCTGCTGAAGGTACAGCTGAACACCAGCTCATAGGCAAATTCTACAAGGATAGGATGCCATACTCCAAGATACAGAGTATGTACTGGATCAATTATCCTTATATAGCATGTGCCCCAATATGAAGAATAAATGGGTCTTGGAACCCATTTATTCCTAGGGGTAGATGCAAAGAGAGTAGAAGAAGAGGTGCCTCCCCTCCGTGCCATCACTTTTAATGACCCATATGGTACTTTGCACCTCTTCATAACTCTGAACTCTGCAGTGAGAGGTCTTGGTCCCACAAGGGGACACAGTTTTGCTGAGAGATATATAAAAAATCTCACTGAAAAACATAAGCTGCAGCAGCTACCTGGATACTTTCGGTTCCTTGTGTCTGTCTAGGGAGCAGCAGCCAATAAAAGGAGTCAAGATCAGTTGACCCTAATCAAGAGGAGATTGGAATCCTGGTTACACAATCTGGGCAGAAGTAATAAATGTGGTGCCCAAGTGATAAACCTACCAAATTGAGACTAATGTGTAGGTGTGGCAACCCATCCTCAAAAGGGCATGATGGCCTGGAACTCAGGCCTCTCAAGGAATGTGGGTCTGAATTATACCAGATAAACCACCAGGAGCAGCAGAGGTGGTAGCAGAGGCTGAGGGAAATCTAGAATTGATAGTGGAGGATGAGGGGATGTGACAAGTATTGATGGCATTCCCAAGCCCCACTGCAGCAGCAAGCACTGTAATTTGTCCCACTAATCTCCCATCTTCTAAATTTCTGAGAGGTCAAGAAAAGAGGTCTCTTGATTCCTTTAGGAACTGCTCCCTAAGCATACAGGGAGACATAGATCTATGTGGAGCAAAGGGTGGATTGTAATAAGCAAAGAGATACACTGCCTGATTCACTTTAAGAAAGGACTGACCTCCCAGTTGCAAGGAATGAGGTCAGCAGCCTCCAACTGTCAGCTCCTTCAGAGTCTGCTTCAACTGCAGAAGGACACTGTGCTTGAGGTCATACCCTTCCCATGTCTGGTGACTGAAGTCCAGCTGAATGTAGCTGCCAAAGTTACCTTAATGCCCATGGGAAGCAAAAAATCAAAGAGTTTAAACAGAATTTTGAGAAATCCCAAATCAGTTTTTTTTCAGCATATGACATTTTGGAGTAGTTTGTTATTCAGCAATAGATAACAGAAATTGGTATCAGGAGTGGGGTGTTACCATAACAAAAGGTTAAACCTTACATGGTAAAAAGGACTTTGCCTCTGTCATTAAGTTAAGCACTTTGAAATGTAGAGATTATCCTGAATTATCTAGGTAGGCTCAATATAAGCATGAGTCCTTAAAAGTGGAAGACGGATACATGAGAGGATGTCAGAATGATGTGAAATGAGAAGAACTCAACCTGCTATTGTTGGCTTTACAGGTGAGTGATAGGAACCACAAGCCCCAAGCAGCCTCTGGAAGCTGGAAAAAGCAAAGAAACAGATTCTTTCCAGAGTGTCCAGAAAGGAATGCAGTTCAGCTAACATCTTGATTTTAGATCAGTGAGATTTTTGTGTTGGACTTCTACAGAACTATATAAGAATAAATTGTGTTGCTTAAGCACACTATAATACATGTGGCAAGAAGCTGCCAGCTAAGCCTTGAAGAATAGTGAACAAACTCTTACTGGAGGATGGGAAGGCAGTAAATAAATTATTGAATTATTGAAATAAATGGAGGATTGAGTTATGCATTGACAGAATGCTTAGCAATAATTTTGCTTGTCTTAATGTGGAACAGAAAATGAAACTTAATAGCTTGTAGATGTCTTAAGGAGATTTCCAGGTGAATGTTGAAAGTACTGATGAACTTATTATGGCTGCATCTCATAATGTACAGGAAGACATTTACTGAGTGAACTAAAGAAGGAACTGTTCAATTTGAAAGCAGAATTTAGAGGAAATTTTTCAACCTAGTACTTGTCATTTTTTTATAGAAAAGGAAAAATAGATGGAAGATGGAGCCAAAATCCCAGAGGGAGGAGCCAAGAAGCAAGGAGAGCAATGGATTAGGAAACCACTACCAGAGGGATGAACTGAACCACAATCAAGGAATAGCCTCTTCCTTTGGTGTAGGGGGACCCTGAAAACAATTTAATTTTATGCTTCCTGTTTCCTTGTCTCCTTTTTTGAATGATAGTCTCTGTGTGGTGTTCCTATCCTAGAAAACCTTAACTGGGACAAGCTACTCTCAAGCATCTTCACTTGAGAAACAGTAACTGAGGAAGTTTATTGTATCTGGACATGGTTTAGATGATAAGATTCTGAACTTAAACTTATGCCATAATGGAGTGAGACTCTTAGGGTACAGAGTAAGTACATTTTTGCATGTTAGTGAGACAAGAACTGTGGCCGGGGGCAGACTGTGATAGTTTTTGAAGATGTCCCTCAAACAATTCCTTCCCTTCCTTGGACTCCTCTCTTCAGAGGGTAGAGTCCATTTCCTTTTCCTTTTAATCTGGATTGGCCTTCTAACTCACTTTGACCAATAAAATGTGGTAAAAGTAAGGTCTGGCAGTTTTCACTTTCACTCTCCTGAACCTTCATATTAGAATTCCAGGATATCCTTCTAGAGATATCCATATCTCTAGGGACATGGTGAGTCCCTAGAGACACCACATGGAAAGGCCACCTAGGGAAGAACTGAGATGCCCCAGTCAATAGCACTGCCTTAGTCAGTTTGGGCTAGTATAACAGAAATATCATAGATTGAGTGACTTTTTTTCTTTAAAAAAATGAGATTGTGGAACCTGAAAATACAGTGTAGTAAGAGTGGAGAGAAAGGCCACCTAAGGAAGAACTGAGACGTCCCAGTCAATAGCACTGCCTTAGTCAGTTGGAGCTACTGTAACAAAAAATATCATAGATTGAGTGACTTAAACAACAGAAATTTATATCTTACATTTCTGGAGACTGAAAATATGGAAATCCAAGATCAGAGTTTCAGCATGGTTAGGTGTTTAGTGGGCGCTCCCTTCCTGGTTTGCAGACAGCCATCTTCCTGCTATATCCTCACATGATGCAGAGAGAGAGAACTCTGGTATCTTTGTCCCCTTATAAGGGCACCAATCTCATCATGGAGGGTCTTCAACCTCATGGCTTCTTGGAACCAAATTACTTCCCAAAGTCCTCACCTCCAAATCTAGCACATTGAGGTTTAGGGCTTCAACATATGAATTTCAGTGCATAGAAAGCACCAAGTCCTCAGACAAAGAGAACTTGAACCTTCTAACTCAGCTTAGCCATTATCTGCATGCAACCACATAAGTGACCCTGGGTAACACCATCTGGAGCTGAAGAACCACCAGCCAGTACACAGAAATGAGAAATTTTAAAATGGTTGATTTAGGTAATTAAGTTTTGGGGTGGTTTATTACATAGCAATTGATAACTGATACAACAGTCTTTTCGTTAGTAGAAGAGGGGGTAAGAAAGAAAGACTTATGAAGAAAAGACCTGTAGAAAATCGGGCCTACGTACCTCTATTTTTTTTTCATACTCCCGTGTTTTTTTTAGTCCATGCTGGTGGTATCCTCATCAATGCAATTTTCTTTAAAACTCTGTGAGCCTTTATATCAGATTAGTCCACCCCATTAGAACAAAAGCAACTTCTATAAATATTGAGACATTCCCTTTCTACCTTTGGCTAAGAATTGGGGTGCTATAGATAATTCCCAAAAGATTATCTAGCCTACAGGGCCGATGAGGTATAGCTTGAAGTCATTCTAAAGTCTTCACAAAGGATCTTACAGCCTTTGATTTTATTATCACTCTGGGACCACGTTTTACTGTTGGCACGTTCGGCTTTTCTCATCTTTTCCCTGAGATCATTTATGATGTGGAAATTACTTTGCTGGCTGAAGTTGGGAATAGAAAACAGTAGAGAATACTTCAAGAGTATTCTAGGTATGCACTAAGTTTATGGGAAGATATGCCATCTACATAATTTACCTTCCTCTCTAGGCCCATCATAAAAATCTTTGAAAAATTAATACTACATTTTAGTATGAATATAAGTTAAACTTAGAGGTGATATCTATTTTGTGGTTAAATGTGTTATAAACATTTATTTAGTGAAATACAGTACAATTACAACAAGCATCAATGAATATTTAATGAGCAGCTGTTAATTTCTGAAGCAGAAAGAAAGATGAATAAAAGTTCTGGTTTTACTTTTAAAAGTGAAGGCTAACTGTTAGCTCAAGAAATACTTTATGTTTGTCCTATATGAAAGTGTTGATTGCACCTGGTTCTTTGCTGTAAATTAAATAAAAATTCAAATATTTGTAAAAGAATATTTCTTTCTTTAACCTCGAACACTAAG